CAGTTGGTCAATTGGAAACTCCCACTGAGAATTTTCACTCTCACTCTCTTTATATTTGTGTCGTTCATTCTACAGTAATTTGTGATGACATGGGAGCATCCTGGGGGTAGCCAGGCTGTTTCTACTAAAAGAAGGTGGACATTCTGCTTTTTGATTATCCACAGCTGTCCTCATTCCTGTGCACTTCTCCTCCCATCATTACCCATCATTTTAATGGTTCTGTGAATCCCTGAGAGCCTTTTAATGTCCCTTTTCTTCTTTTTCTTTTTTTTGAGACAGAATCTCGCTCTGTTGCCCAGGCTGGAGTGCAGTGGCACGATTTCAGCTCACTGCAACCTCAACCTCTGGGTTCAGGCAGTTCTCTGCCTCAGCCTCCCGAGCAGCTGGGATTACAGGCACCTGCCACTGCACCTGGCTAATTTTTGTATTTTTAGTAGAGACGGGGTTTCACCATCTTGGCCAGGCTGGTGGTGATCTCCTGACCTCGTGATCCACCTGCCTTGGCCTCCCAAAGTGCTGGGATTACAGGCGTGAGCCACTGTGCCCAGCCTAATGTCCCTTTTCTACTTAAGGCATCCAGAGCTGGTTTCTTTCTTGCAACCGATAATGCTGATTGAGATAGAACCTCCATATACATTAGTGCTTCTTGTCTGAAAACAACAACAACTTGACCTTCAATGACACAGATGAGGTTACTCCAGCTACCCTGTAGACTGATGTAGTTTTAGTTATTATTTGATAAGCAGATTAGCTGTGAGGAAAACAGCATGTTTGGGAGGTGTTGGGGCTGTCTTTTAAAAACGAGGCATGAAACCCAAGTATTGCCCTGTAATATGGTTTGGCTGTGTCCCCACCCAAATATCAACTTGAATTGTATCTCCCAGAATTCCTAGGTGTTGTGGGACGGACTCAGGGTGAGGTAATTGAATTATGGGTGCTGGTCTCTCAAGTGCTATTCTCATGATAGTGAGTTAGTCTCACGAGATCTGATGGGTTTATTAGGGGTTTCTGCTTTTGCTTCTTCCTCATTTTCTCTTGCCGCCACCATGTAAGAAGCGCCTTTCGCCTCCCTCCATGATTCTGAGGCCTCCCCAGCCACATGGTACTGTAAGTCCAATTAAACTTCTTTTTCTTCCCAGGGGTAGGAATCAAGTCTGATTTTTTTCAACAGTGTATGCCTAGACAGCGGGCACAGGGCTTGCTGGACACAGAAGGCAAGGACTCAGAGAATATCCACCAGATGAAAGAATGACTGCATGAGTAAGTGAGTCAACTCTCAGTCCCCTTCCTTGTCTGTGGCACTCACAGCCCTGTCTCTTCCCTTCCAGCCTGATCCTGCCTGAAGATGGTGCCACTGGTGGCTGTGGTATCAGGGCCCCGTGCCCAGCTCTTTGCCTGCCTGCTCAGGCTGGGCACTCAGCAGGTCGGCCCCCTTCAGCTGCACACCGGGGCCAGCCATGCGGCCAGGAACCATTATGAGGTGCTGGTGCTGGGTGGGGGCAGTGGCGGAATCACCATGGCTGCCCGCATGAAGAGGAAAGTGGGTGCAGAGAATGTGGCCATTGTTGAGCCCAGTGAGGTAAGCCTCCCCTTTTGAGGGCCTGGGTGTGTTGCAATAAATCTTCAAATACTTTGTTTCTCAGAGACATTTCTACCAGCCAATCTGGACACTGGTGGGTGCTGGTGCCAAACAATTGTCCTCATCTGGTCGTCCCACGGCAAGTGTGATTCCATCTGGTGTAGAATGGATCAAAGCTAGAGTGACTGAGTTGAACCCAGACAAGAACTGCATTCACACAGATGACGACGAGAAGGTAACCACTGAGGCCTTTAGATTTTTTGTTAACTGGTCTAAAATAATGTCTTTTTGTGTTGCAGATCTCCTACCGATATCTTATTATTGCTCTCGGAATCCAGCTGGACTATGAGAAGGTACCGTGTGAAACTGTTTCTGTGTTACGCTGGTTTAAAATAATTTTTGTGTACTTTGTTGCAGATTAAAGGCCTACCTGAAGGTTTCGCTCATCCCAAAATAGGGTCGAATTATTCAGTTAAGACTGTAGAGAAGACATGGAAAGCTCTGCAGGACTTCAAAGAGGGCAATGCCATCTTCACCTTCCCAAATACTCCAGTGAAGTGTGCTGGAGCCCCTCAGAAGATCATGTACTTATCAGAAGCCTACTTCAGGAAGGTATGCTTCCTTTCTGGGGACAGAGATGAGCATTTGGTGTGAATGGTTTTCTTATTTTTCTCAGACAGGGAAGCGATCCAAGGCCAATATCATTTTCAACACTTCTCTTGGAGCCATTTTCGGGGTTAAGAAGTATGCAGATGCCCTGCAGGAGATCATCCAGGAGCGGAACCTCACTGTTAACTACAAGAAAAACCTCATTGAAGTCCGAGCCGATAAACAAGAGGCTGTATTTGAGAACCTGGACAAACCAGGAGAGACCCAAGTGATTTCAGTGAGTGGTGAGGCTAAGCTGTCAGCATGAAGAATGAAAATGTGGATTCTCTCTTTGTGTGTAGTATGAAATGCTTCATGTCACACCTCCAATGAGCCCACCAGATGTCCTCAAGACCAGTCCTGTGGCTGATGCTGCTGGTTGGGTGGATGTGGATAAAGAAACTCTGCAACACAGGAGGTACCCAAATGTGTTTGGGATTGGGGACTGCACCAACCTTCCTACGTCAAAGACCGCTGCTGCAGTAGGTAAGTCAACCAGCTCCATTTCTCCCTTTCTCACATTTTTCTGACTTTCCCATTTCTCTTATAGCTGCCCAGTCAGGAATACTTGATAGGACAATTTCTGTAATTATGAAGAATCAAACACCAACAAAGAAGGTTTGTATGCCTTGTAAGAATCACTGTCTCAAACTTTCCAACTCAGTCTGATTTACAATTTTAGTATGATGGCTACACATCATGTCCACTGGTGACCGGCTACAACCGTGTGATTCTTGCTGAGTTTGACTACAAAGCAGAGCCGCTAGAAACCTTCCCCTTTGATCAAAGCAAAGAGCGCCTTTCCATGTATCTCATGAAAGCTGACCTGATGCCTTTCCTGTATTGGAATATGATGCTAAGGTAAGTGCACTGCCTGGTTCCTGGATGAGGAAGCAGGTACATTTTTTTGTGTTATTTCTTACAGGGGTTACTGGGGAGGACCAGCGTTTCTGCGCAAGTTGTTTCATCTAGGTATGAGTTAAGGATGGCTCAGCACTTGCTCATCTTGGATGGCTTCTGGGCCAAAACTGCAGTCACTGAATGACCAAGAGCAGCACGAAGGACTTGGAACCTATCCTTGTAAAGAGTTCCTTGATGGGTAATGGTGACCAAATGCCTCCCTTTTCAGTACCTTTGAACAGCAACCATGTGGGCTACTCATGATGGGCTTGATTCTTTGGGAATAATAAAATGAAATAATACTTTTATTTTCTGAATAAAAGTTTGTCACTGATTGTGTTCTATGAGAAAATTTTATCTTGGCTG